AGAGAAACAAGATTTTAAAATACAACAAAAATGTTCCAATGGGGGAAAAAAGGTAGTTCACCGGTTCACGACTTTAAAAAACGTTGGCAGTGGTTGATGGGCTTATTTCAGGAGATATCTGACTTGGTACCAAGAGGATAAAGAGGCCGGGAATAATACGTTTGTGCAGCAAAATGGTTATGTGACCGATTTTTTAAAACACAGAATTCTGCCCCACTGAATACATACACATACCACAAGTAAAATGAAATATACTTTTAAGTGCCCGTTTTGGTGCCACTGGCCAAAATTAAAACTCTCCTTCCGTATGTGAGGTGACTTGAGATTTCTTTTTTGCTTTAAATGCCTGCCTTCAGGGTACGTGAAAGTGGGAGACCGGTTGGAAAACTGGGGCTAAGGGGGCTGGGAGCGAGATGGCTGTGACTGAATCAGGAAGCTGGATGTGAGAGAGAAAAATCCTCCTCCAGCCTCGGAGGGGGTGTCTCCCCTAATACCAGCTCCCTCCCCCCGGGCTCGTGGGGCGGGTCTGGTTTGCTCAGTAGCGGCAGCGGCCGCAGCAGCAGCCCCGGGGCTGAGCAGCGGTGGCCTCCTGGCAGCGCAGGGAAGCGGCGGCTCCAAGAGCGCGAGGCCCTGGGGAGATCCGGCCAAGACTGCTGCCGGGATGGAGGAAGCGTCCAGTGGAGCAGGAGTCACCGGGGACGAATTTCCTCCCCAGCTCAGCTCCCCTACAGCTTGGCTAGGCCTGCTCCGAGCGCCTGCAAGGTGGAGGAGGCCTGCGCCTCGGGCCTGGCAGCGGCAGCCGGCGAGGGAGGCGGGCACAGCGGGGTAACCGGCGAGCCGTAGCCGCTCTCGAAAACCTACGCTGCCACGGCCGCTCATTGTCTCTCCCCTTCCACCCGGGGGCAAACAGGAAGCGCGCCGCCTGGCAGACCGACGGACAGGCGCCTGGACCAATGAGCACAGCCGACAAAGAGCACGGCGGCGAATGAGAGCCAAGAAGAGGGGCGGGAGTTCCGGGCGGGCTGTCACCCTCTTCCCCCCTTTTGGGCTGGAGGCTCCACCTTTTGTGTTTCCCGCACAGTCAATCAAAATAGGAAAAAAAAATCCCCGGACCGCTCCGGCCGTGTCCGCCGCCGCTTCCCGCATCCTCTCCCGCCGCCGCCGCCTTCGCTCCTCACCATGTGTAAGGCGGCGGGGAGCCCCGCCTGAGGTGCCCTAAACACACTATGACCGGTACGTAAAGCCGAGAGAGCAACCCTTGCTGCCCCACCCCCACCCCCCCGCGCTGTGCCTGCAGCTCCCGAAAAGCCCGTGAAACAAGAGGAAATGGCTGCCTTGGACGTGGATAGCGGCGGCGGCGGTGGCGGCGGCGGCGGCCACGGCGAGTATCTGCAGCAGCAGCAACAGCACGGAAACGGTGCGGTGGCGGCGGCAGCGGCGGCCCAGGTGAGGAGCGGCTGAACCCCGGCCCGGCTCCCTCTCCCTCTCTGAACCCGCCCATTGGGGGTAGGACACTCAGCCGTCACCGCTCGCTCTGCTGGCCGCTACCTGCAGCAAGATAGGGCCGCCATCGCCGGGCGACGACGAGGAGGAGGCGGCCGCCGCAGCCGGGGCCCCCGCCGCCGCCGGAGCGGTAAGTCCCGCGCGCGGCCCGCCCCCGCCGAGAAATATATCACCTTTTTGTTTTCTTCATCCAGACAGGTGATTTGGCTTCTGCACAGTTAGGAGGAGCACCAAACCGATGGGAGGTTTTGTCAGCCACACCTACAACTATAAAAGATGAAGCTGGTAATCTAGTCCAGATTCCAAGTGCTGCTACTTCAAGTGGGCAGTATGTTCTTCCCCTTCAGAATTTGCAGAATCAACAAATATTTTCCGTTGCACCAGGATCAGATTCATCAAATGGTACAGTGTCCAGTGTTCAATATCAAGTGATACCACAGATCCAGTCAGCAGATGGTCAGCAGGTTCAAATTGGTTTCACAGGCTCTTCAGATAATGGGGGTATAAATCAAGAAAGCAGTCAAATTCAGATCATTCCTGGCTCTAATCAAACCTTACTTGCCTCTGGAACACCTTCTGCTAACATCCAGAATCTCATACCACAGACTGGTCAAGTCCAGGTTCAGGGAGTTGCAATTGGTGGTTCATCTTTTCCTGGTCAAACCCAAGTAGTTGCTAATGTGCCTCTTGGTCTGCCAGGAAATATTACGTTTGTACCAATCAATAGTGTCGATCTAGATTCTTTGGGACTCTCGGGCAGTTCTCAGACAATGACTGCAGGCATTAATGCCGACGGACATTTGATAAACACAGGACAAGCTATGGATAGTTCAGACAATTCAGAAAGGACTGGTGAGCGGGTTTCTCCTGATATTAATGAAACTAATACTGATACAGATTTATTTGTGCCAACATCCTCTTCATCACAGTTGCCTGTTACGATAGATAGTACAGGTATATTACAACAAAACACAAATAGCTTGACTACATCTAGTGGGCAGGTTCATTCTTCAGATCTTCAGGGAAATTATATCCAGTCGCCTGTTTCTGAAGAGACACAGGCACAGAATATTCAGGTTTCTACAGCACAGCCTGTTGTACAGCATCTACAACTTCAAGAGTCTCAGCAGCCAACCAGTCAAGCCCAAATTGTGCAAGGTATTACACCACAGACAATCCATGGTGTGCAAGCCAGTGGTCAAAATATATCACAACAGGCTTTGCAAAATCTTCAGTTGCAGCTGAATCCTGGAACCTTTTTAATTCAGGCACAGACAGTGACCCCTTCTGGACAGGTAACTTGGCAAACGTTTCAAGTACAAGGGGTCCAGAACTTGCAGAATTTGCAAATACAGAATACTGCTGCCCAACAAATAACTTTGACGCCTGTTCAAACCCTCACACTTGGTCAAGTTGCGGCAGGTGGAGCCTTCACTTCAACTCCAGTTAGTCTAAGCACTGGTCAGTTGCCAAATCTACAAACAGTTACAGTGAACTCTATAGATTCTGCTGGTATACAGCTACATCCAGGAGAGAATGCTGACAGTCCTGCAGGTGAGTCTTAAGTTATGTCATGCCATAAATAACTCATCTGTATTTGGTTTTTTTTTCCCTTTAGATATTAGGATCAAGGAAGAAGAACCTGATCCTGAAGAGTGGCAGCTCAGTGGTGATTCTACCTTGAATACCAATGACCTAACACACTTAAGAGTACAGGTGGTAGATGAAGAAGGGGACCAACAACATCAAGAAGGAAAAAGACTTCGGAGGGTAGCTTGCACCTGTCCCAACTGTAAAGAAGGTGGTGGAAGGTATGCATACATGAAACACATATATATTTTTATAAGTATATATTATTCTATGTGTGTTTTTTAGAGGTACCAATCTTGGGAAAAAGAAGCAACACATTTGTCATATACCAGGATGTGGTAAAGTCTATGGGAAGACCTCACATCTGAGAGCTCATCTGCGTTGGCATTCTGGAGAACGCCCTTTTGTTTGTAACTGGATGTACTGTGGTAAAAGATTTACTCGAAGTGATGAATTACAGAGGCACAGAAGAACACATACAGGTTACTAATACTTACTTTTAACAGACAAAAATAAAACCAAGTAACTTAATTTTTTTCTTAACAGGTGAGAAGAAATTTGTTTGTCCAGAATGTTCAAAACGCTTTATGAGAAGTGACCACCTTGCCAAACATATTAAAACACACCAGAATAAAAAAGGTATTCACTCTAGCAGTACAGTGCTGGCATCTGTGGAAGCTGCGCGAGATGATACTTTGATTACTGCAGGAGGAACAACGCTTATCCTTGCAAATATTCAACAAGGTTCTGTTTCAGGGATAGGAACTGTTAATACTTCCGCCACCAGCAATCAAGATATCCTTACCAACACTGAAATACCTTTACAGCTTGTCACAGTTTCTGGAAATGAGACAATGGAGTAAATATTACACAAATACTTATTCATTGTGGTTATTTTTATACAGTAGTGAGAAGAATATTGTTCCTAAGTTCTTAGATATCTTTTTATTGATGTGCAAAAATTTTTGGATTGACAGTAACTTGGTTATACATGACACTGAAATGCCTTACTTTGTATGATATTCCATAGTATATTAAAAATGGTAAAATTGCATGGGTTTTGTAGGTACTTTTGGAATCTAGAAGAAATGAAATTTTACCAAGTTATATAAAGAGAAAATTGAATTTAACAATGCGAATGGTAGTCTAACCAAATGCATCAATCCTGTGTGGTTTAGTGTAAAAATGAGAACATGTTGGTATTTATCTATTGTAAGATAAAAAAGCTGGTGGGTGAAAGAAATCATGTTATGATAAAAAATTTTGTAATTTTCTTGATGACTGGAATTTTTATTATGCATAACTGACAAATCAAGTTTCCAAGCAAATGTTACATAGTGTAGGCTTTACTTAGCTTATCAATTTGTCATTTTGAAGCTAATTATTTTAATTAGGTTAACTATGTACAATATTTTAAGCATTACTCTTGTAAGATTTTGAAAACTACATTTTAACATGGAACTCTAGGGATAGTCACCTTTTAAATCCTGTTGAAAAGCCATGTTTAAGATTTAATTTGCCAAAATAATGTCTTGTTAATATTCTTTCAATAACGAAGTTGGGCAATATAACCAATGTTTAAAAAAGTTTAAAATGTATAAGTTGAGGCATTTGGGTGGTAAGAGAATGTTATAGTGAATTATCCCTTTTCTTGACTATTGGAGGACCAAAAAAATAAGGTGTATTGCGTCTTAGCAGTGATTTTTATCCAATCTTGTTTCCAAAAACCATGTCTCCCAGGGCCTTAAAAGCCATCATGTAAATTACCAGTAAAGTGTAACATATGCAAACATAACAAAATCACTTCCATAGTGACGATACTCCAACCATATGGATATTAGTCATAGAAGAACTAGAGGTTTTATGATATTTTTTTAAGTCTTTTTTTTTTTTGTCTAGGTAGTCAGTCTGCACTTAAATATCAATCATTTTCCTTTTTTGCTTCTTCCCTTAAAATTTATATGTATCCAGTACATTTAATTGAGAAGCGTATGTTTTTTATTATGCTGTATTTTCTTTTTATTTTTTAATTATTGTTTATATTTTCAATTCAAAAATGTACAAAATAAAGTTACATTGCTGGTCTTGTAAGAGCTATACAGTTTTCCTAAATGTATACCTGTAACTGCAGCAGTTCACCTATTTCAAAAATTTGGAATTCTGTTCATTTGTTATTCTTAAGACCACCTCAAATTTAAAGGCTACCTTATTGTACGTTTAAAGTGTATTATAACAGTGTGGTAGTTAATAAAACACTATTTTTTTTTCTTTTGAGTTTGTTGTATTCCTATGCATAAAAAATATTGCAGTGGTATGGGGTAAGAATTGGTGGTTTATTTTTCTTCAACTTGGCTTTTTATTTTTAGATTCTTGATTTTAGACACTGAATTGTAAACAGGCATTTATTTGAAGAAGAGATATATAGAGACACTGGTCATTTACTAATTTTTTACCTAGAGTAAATAAGAATGAGCTTATTAAATAAAATTTTTGAAAAAAAGTCTTAGCCCTTAGCCCACATTGATTCATATCAGTTTTATCAGTACCATTTTGCAATTTTTTTGTTTTCCGTTTTAAAGCAATGCAGAATATTTTGATTTATCGAAAACCTGAATTTACATTAAGACTCCTGAAAATGATAAGACAAGCGTTGGTAACCATGGCAGGAGTTACTTGAAAAAGTTGCCTTTGAATTTGCATGTGTTTCATCATTATAAAGGCAGAGTAGGAGGAAAGAGTATTAATGTGATTGTGTATTGTAGATGTTTTAAAGTAAAAATCAAGTTTCTTAACACATGTATACAGTGGGGGTAAAGATGTCCATTTTCTGTTTTCCAGGCCCAGTCTGACTCTGTCTGTAATACCTGATTGCATTGGAGAACTCTAGACACGCATAAACATGGACAGTTTTTCTAAATGTGAGACTTAAGCCTGTGATGTAAAATAGGAAGTTCTACTTGGAATAATATAAAGGAACCACTAGAATTTACAATTATTTTGAAGTTACAGGGATTAGATTTTGAATCTTAAAATCCTTTAGGTAATTTTTAGAATTTTTAAATTAAGATTAATGTGAAGAGAATTAAGTGAGCAGCAGGTGGTTCACTTGAGCAAACTGCCCATTAAGTCAGATTAAACCATTTGAATGATAGTAGAGATGTTTTAAGTAATACTGGATTTTTACAGTAAGTTTATGGTGTACTTTGAATCGATAGGTGTCCATGCATATTTTATGAATTCGTGGAGAATGAATGCAATGAAGAAAGTAAGTAGTCTTGAAAATTATTTAAATAAAGTTGTAGATTTTTTTAGTGCCCCCTAGGAATATATTAGTGAACTTTGGAACTTTTACCAAAGTTATGTAACCTCAGTGTAGATAATTTTAAATATTTCTATTTTTATATTTTAAAATGTTGAATATACTCTGGAAACAACATTTGAAGATTTGCTCTGATGTCAACTTTTTCTGGTTATAAAACCTATTAGTATTGTGTATAATTCTCAGGGTAGGTATACTCTAATAGGTGTTTTGTCAATTGCTTTATTTTTGTAAAGGCTAGAGTTAGTGCATATTGAATATATTTATGTACAAATAATTCCTGTTGTAACATTTAGTGGACGCGATTATCTGTATACCTCAAATTTTAATTTAAGAAAGTATCACTTAAAGAGCATCTCATTTTCTATAGATTGAGGCTTAATTACTGAAAAGTGACTCAACCAAAAAGCACATAACCTTTTAAAGGAGCTACACCTACCGCAGAAAGTCAGATGCCCTGTAAATAACTTTGGTCTTTCAAAATAGTGGCAATGCTTAAGATACTTAAAAATACACATACATATAAGCTGAAAGCATGTCAAGCCTATTTCATAGAAAATAGTTCTTAAACAGTATTGTTCATTAGAAATTGCTGGGGAGCATTTTAGAGATTCCATAGGCCTGGTAGCCACCTCAGCTTACTAAATCAACATCTCTGGAGATGGAGTGTATATGTGTTTTGAAACAGCTGCTCAAGTGGTTCTGTTAAACACTCCTGCGTTACAATCACTTAAAATAGAGCAAGCATCCCCTTAGGCTCTTAATTGTAGTTTAAATTCCAGTACTGCCTACTCAGACCCAAAAGTTTTGTTTTATGAAAAATTTGTATTGTGTTCAATATTGTTTGAAATTTGGGGTTGTTGCATAAATGATTATGGAATAACATTTGGTTTTAAAATAATATAAACTGACATGTTATGCTACCTGTTACACAATTTGGTTTTCAGTTTTAATTATATGAAGCTGGTAACAATCGTTTTTGTTGTAAAAGAATTATTTTTCACTAAACAGTATGTTTAAAACTGACTGCCATGAATGAGTACTAAGTCTTTTGTTGTCTGACAATAAGCACAAAACAAATTAATTGATATCTTTGGTACAAATTTGATATTTTTGTGAAATCACCTCATAATTTTATTTAGTGTTGAAGAAACAACATTGGCCCCTTGCCTTGTTCAGACAGATTTGCGTATAATGTAAATATATATATTAGTGGCAGAAACAAAGTACTGTAGAAACCTAGAAGAGGGAGAATTCTGCATGAAGTCTGGGAAACTCAGCAGAAATGGCGTTTGCAAAGGTACAGTGTGGTATGTTGGGTGATGGGGGACTTTGTGAGGGACAGAGTGGAAAAATTTTTAAGAGGGGCTGCCAAATTGCAAAAGAGAAGAATTTTTTTTGTCAGTGATTCCTAGTCTTTTTGGAATCCTACACCTTCTCCCCAGAAAAATTCATTCTAGTCCAGGGTTTATTGTTTGTTTTTTCCCTATATTTGACAGGGTCTGTCTCTGTCACACAGTGCAGTGGTGCAATCATGGCTTACTGCAGACTCCACTTACTGGTCTCAAGCAATCCTCCCCACTTCGGCCTCTTAAGTAGCTTGGACCACAGGTGCACACCACCATGCTCAGTTAATTTTAATTTGTTTTGTAGAGATGGGGTCTCACTATATTGCCTAGGCTGGTCTTGAATTCCTGGGCTCAAGTGATCCTTCCACCTCTGCCTCCCAAAGTGTTGGGATTATAGGCGTGAGCCACCACGCTTGGCCAAATCTGGAGTCTAAAGGGTATACAAGGTTTTTTTTTTTCCCATGTTGGCTTTTATTTGATGTTATAAAGTCTTCATGATATGAATATATTTTTTAAAAAGGTGTCATGTATATTGTCATGTAACATGATTCATGCCACTTCATTGTATTAAATACGTTTAAGATACAGTTTTTGATGTTAAGAATGATATCCTGAGAAGGCCTATCTCCTTCAGTCCTTTTCCCCATTTTTCACCTTTTAACTCTTGCTTCTGAATCTATGCTAAGCTACTTACTAGATGTGTGATATTGGTAGTTTTCTTACCTTAAAACCTCATTTTCATCATCCATGAAGAGGCTAACAATAGTACTCCCTGTTGATAGGATTGTTGTATTAAAATATAAGCATTCAGCATAGTGCCTGACTTAACGGTAGAGATTCAAATGGTAACCTCCTTCCAATGCCTTCCTCCCCCCTTAACTCTGGAGATTCCATTTTTCTGTAGTGAAGTGTTTTAGAATTTTCATTGTTTGACTATGGTTCATACATTGATTTTTCCAAAATGAGAAGAAGTCTTATTTCTAATGCAAAAATGTGAAAAGAACAGTTGGAACCTAAAGTGATAGTGGATGAAGTGTCTGAAGTGACTGCCCTATCAGAAAAGGATGGAATAAGAAGAAAAGACTGAAGCACCTAAATGTGTATTTTCTTGAGGAAATTACACCCCTGTGTAAGAGTCTATCCTATTTGAACATTTCTAAAAACCAGCCGAAGAATCTTCAGGTTCATTGCGACTGAAAGATAAAGTCTAGCACTGAAGTGGTTTTTAAGATTAGGAAAGGCCATCAGAGAAATGCAGTTATTTCTCCCCTCCATCCTTCCCCCACAAAAAAAAGTCTAAGCCTCCGATTAATCGACAACAACGAAATACAGGAAGTATTGGCTTAGTGACCTTTTAGGATATCTGTCCGACTTACATCCCTTCTCTGAGCATTACTTTCTGCCACCTTCCGTGAGGAGCTGTTCAGAAATCAGACAAGGAGTGGACATCTGGTCAAAGTTGAGCCAATTAGATGATTTCTCCTGAGAATTTGGAATTGGAAAACTGATGTCTTGGGAGGTCACATCTGGAACATACATGGGAGGCAGAGAAAGCAAAGATGACATTCAACCCCAGAAGAAAAAGAAAATGGCTTTCTTGATTCCTGATAACTTGGCAGTGTTTGTTCCAGTGTCTTGCATTTCACTATCTGCATTTCATCCTCCTGGGGTTCCACAAGATAGCCTTAAAACCTTACAGAGAGACTCCCCAACTTAGTTTTTTCTTAAGTCAGAAGGCTGTTACTTGCTACCAAATAATGCCAACTAAGACAACTGAGGTACAGTATATTCTCTCGTAAAACACCATAGAGTTGATGACTTGATCCTATAGAAAAGGGTCCCCAACCCCTGGGCCACAGACCGGTACTGGTCCCTGGTCTGTGAGGAACCACCTGGGCCACAGACTGGTCCTGGTCCCTGGTCTGTGAGGAACCAGGCCATACAGCAGGAGGTAAGCGAGCATTCCTGCCTGAGCTCTGCCTCCTGTCAGATGAGCCACAACATTAGATTCTCATAGGAGTGCGAACCCCGTTGTGAACCCCGCATGCGAGGGATCTAGGTAGTGCCCTCCTTAAGAGAATCTAATGTCTGATGATCTGAGGTAGAGCAGTTTCATCCTACAACCATCCCCACCCCCCGACCCCCATCCATGAAAAAATTGTCTTCCTCAAAACTAGTCCCTGGTGCCAAAAAGTTTGGGGACCGCCGTCCTAGGAAATACCAACAAAAAGTCACGTTTATTGCCTGCCAAGTGAGTCAGGTTTAGACAAGGCAGAACTTAGTATATAGCTTGGATGAATCAGAAAGGGTGGGCCTTGAAAGACTGGTAGAATGTGTCCAAGAAAACTGATTAAAAGCCTTAGAAGTCCCTCTACAGTTTCAGGACGCCCTCTTAACAGATGGCTGTATCTTTATCTGTGGTTGGTCTTGTGGAATACTGACTTTCTGCCAGCATTAGCCTGTGTTTCTATGTCACACCAAGTCACGTATATTTTCATTGTGTGTTAGGACTCAGAATAGGTTTGGGTCTTTCTTTTAATTATGTATACCCAATTACTTAGTCCTCCTCACACCCTGATCCTTTAAAAATTCTTAAGTTGTGTTAATTGCATTTTTCTCAATTCTACTCCTAGTAACTCTGTGTGTTTTTTTCCATCTTTATTCATTTAGTAAAGTTGAAACCTTTCATAGCATAATATAGTGATTAAGTGCATAGGTTTGGGACTTAGACACACATGGGCTTGCTTGTCTCCCAGTTCTGCCGCTTACCACCTATGTGACCTTTCACTCTTTACCTTTCCACTCTTAGCCTGTTCTCTAACTATAAAATGAGAATGATGCTAGCGTCATCTTCATAGAGTGATTATGGAGATAAATAAGTTAATGCATGTAAACCACTTTCCATAATGCCTGGCACATATTATATTATGTATTAGTAAATGTAAGCACTGGAAGAATCAGTAGTCTTCCTACACTTGAAAATAGTTGTCTTCAACTATTGTTGTATTAATGAGTTAATTCACCTTGTTAAGTCACCTTGATCCACCTAATTGTCAGCCAACATTTATTAACGAAACTGCTAGTATTCGTATTGTGCCTTTTTTATTATGAAACATTTCAAGAATACAGAAAAATGCAGAAAACAATGTAACAAATACCTAAGTATCTATCACCCAACTTTTATAGTCTTATTTTTACCTATATATTTTTTCTTTTAGAAAGGAATGATCACAGTTGTGCCTGAAATCTGTATAGCCCTGTCTCATTTCATTTGTCTCCCTTTACCCACATAAGTAATTGCAGCTCTGAATTTGATGTTTATCAGAATGATACCATGAGTGGTTTTATATCCTTATTATATGTATGCATACCTAGGATTGTTTTTCTGATTTTGAAACTTCATATAAATGGTATCATTCTGTACAAAACCTTCTGGGACTTGTTTTACCACTCATGTTTTTGAGATGTATCCACACTACCATCTTTCTCTAAATCATTCATTTAAATGCTGTAGTTCATTGAATAAGTTTATCACAATGTATCCATTTTCTTCTTGATGAGCATCTCAGTTATTTCCAATTTTTGACTTATAAACAATGCTGCAATGAAATAATTGACATATTTCCTTGTGTACATGTGAGCATTTCTTGAGATATGTATCTAGAACTTGAATCACTGGCCAACAGGATATTCTTAATCTTCAGTTTCACCAGATACTTCCAAATTGATCTCCATAACATGCATACCAAATTATATTCCTACCAGCCATTTATAGGAGTTCACATTTTTTCCATACCCTCCCAATCCTGCCTTGGCAGATATGTTTTTTCCAATGAATAACAATGAAATTTTGTTTTGGGATTTGACAAAATGATTCTAGATTCATCTGGAAGAAAAGCAAGTATAAGTAAGAAATTTAAAAGGGACCTGAAAAACTAAGCAATGGATATATTTAAAAATTGGTACCAGTAGGGATAACCAAATATTTGTTAACTGTAGCAGAAACAATGCATGTTTTTCTCACTGGTTCCACCTTCTATCTCTCAGTCAAGCCCTGCCCAGGTGTGGTAGTCCTCATAGTCTCTCACTGTAGGGGTCTTCTCACATAGTAGACCACTCTCTTGAGTTGAATATTGAAAAGAAGGCTTGGCCGGGGGCAGTGGCTCATGCCTGTGGTCCCAGCACTTTGGGAAGCTGAGTCGAGCGGATTGCTTGAGGTCAGCAGTTCGAGAGCAGCCTGACTAACATGGTGATGAAAAGTACAAAATTAGCTGGGGGTGGTGGCGCATGCCTGCAATCCCAGCTACTCGGGAGGCTGAGGCACGAGAATCGCTTGAACGCAGGAGGCATAGGTTGCAGTGAGCCGAGATTGCACCACTGCACTCCAGCCTGGGCGACAGAGCAAGATTTCGTCTCAAAAAAAAAAAAAAAAAAAAAAAAGGCTTAAGTCCAACTAACTGTTTCCCTGCTGTTCATTTTATCCAACGGCTGGGGATATAGGCTACTGCACATGATGGGTTGATGGATGTGAAATGATAACTCATGACTTTAATTCTAATTTTTCTATATTCTGGTGAGGTTGAGCATATTTTTACAAGTTCATAATCCATTTTCCTCTGATGGGAGTTGCCTGTTTGAATCCTTTGCCCACTTGCTTTTTGGGGTTATTTGCAATTTTTTGCATTGATCTTCAAACATTCTTAATTAATCCCAGGTACATATTATTTTATATATAAGATATATTTTAGAGATATATAGGCTGATAGTATCTTTTCTCAGTCTAAGGCTTATCTTTTAATTTTGTTTATGGTGTTTTGTGTGTGTTGTTTTGCAGAAGTTTTATTGTATCTGAATTGTGGCTTTTGTGTCTTAAGAAATTCTTTACCTACTGTCATAAAAATTTTTGTCTAAAAATTTTATGATTTTGCCTTTCTATTTATCTTGTTAATTCACTTTGAAATTACTTTTGTTTATGGCATAAAGTCCATTATTTTCCATATGGATAATCAGTTGTCTTAGCAGTTTATTGAATGGTCCAACGTTTCCCTGCTGATTATAATGCCCTCTCTGTTATTTATCCTAAATTCTTGACATCCGGTAAGGAAGTCTCCTCTGCCCACCCTTCTCTGTATTTCAAAATGGTTTTGACTGTTCTTGACCCCTTGCTCTTTCTGTGAACTTTAGGATTAAATGATTATGTAGAATTAAACAATCGGGTTAAGGTTTTTTATTAGAATTACATTGAATCTATAGATTAATTTGGGGAAAGAATGTTATCTTTCTATCCATGATAATTCTGTATCTCTCCATTAATTCAAGTCTTTAATGGTTTTTAAAAATAAATTATTGTCTCTTTGAAAATCCTTACACATCCTTTATTGCACTGATTCGTA